TATGGCACAATGAAGCCACAGTAAATGTTGCACAGGATTGAGTGGCAAATCGTGTATTACAGAGTATGAAAACTATAAAAACTTGTAGTAGGAACAAATTAACGTACTGTAGACCATTTGGAGGTGAGGTATGATCAAGGTAGGATTTGTCTAAGCCTCTGAGGATATTTATAATCTGGACAGAATTCTTGCTAGAAAAAACAGCCTGCGAGATGCAGAGGTGGATTCTGACATAGATTCCTTAAGCCCCAAGGACAAGCAAGGTTTCTTTTGCCCAAGGTTCAGAATCATTGGTTTGGTGGGGTGGACTGGGCTTTTTCAGTGCCTTCGCTTTGCTTTTTAAATATTGATGAATCAGTATTGTGGTTACCTGGCATACGACAAAAGAGGCAGCTTTCAGTCACTTCCACGGCTTCAGTTGGTGAGCTTTTCGCCTCCTTGCCTGGTGTCCTCATTTCTTTTTTTTTTTTTTTCTTTTTTACCCTTATCTTATTTGTTATTTTTTTTTCTGGGTTCTCCATTTCTTGTCACTGCCCTGAGCCCTGGGTTTGTCTTAGCAGTTTGGACTATCTACAGGTTAAGATCAGAGGTGCCTTTTCTCTGTGAGTACGAGTGGGGCTGCAGTAGAAGCGGGGGAGAGCTTGCGGAACCCCAAGCTCTCTGCTTCATGCTACTGCATTTTTCTTTACTAGGTTCTGTTGAGTCGGGAAGCAGATCAAGGTCAAGTTAGTCCTCACCCTTCCTAACGCGTTTTCTAAGGTTCTTCTGCATACTTAAAAAAGTTCGGGACCTAAGTAGTTACCGGGACCCCAAGAGCTACGAGGTTTAGGCCTGCCTTCTTCAAGGCGCGCCGGGTTCCGGGTAAAAAGAGCCGGGAAAGGGTGGCTGCTCGGTGCGCATGCTCCGAGGGCTCGGCCCAGGAAGGCACCTCCACTTCGCTCCCTAGAGACTGGGCCCGCCTCCTCCCCAGAGACTGGGCCCGCCTCCTCCCCAGGCTTCCGGGCGGAGAGAAGTGGGCGGAGTCAGGGCCGGAAGCACCGGGGCGAGCGTCTAATCCCTAATACCCAATTTTGGTGGCGTGCACCTGGCAAACTGATGATTGTGTGGGACGTCTAATCTCTAGTCGCTCACCCCTCTACTTTACCACAGAGCTAGAAATCGATTTGAGGAAATCTGGTATCAATGAGCGGGCGGGGAGACAACCCCACCCCTAATTTCCCTGTTTACGGAAGTTCTTTCCCGGCCTCCTCAGACTGGTGTCGGCTTCCTTTTTCTCCACACTTCTAGCTACCTTGTTTTTATCGTTTTCGGCACCTGCCCTTCCCCAGCGCCCCCACCACCCCGAGCACTATGTATGATCGGGCTCCCCGCCTGCTCAAATTGGCTGAAGGTGGCAGCACTGAGGCCCATGTGGGTCCTGGATCCTACCAGGTACCTTTCCTGAAGCAGCAGGCGACAGGTAAGATGTAGGAAGAGGCAGAGCTCCTGTGATATCTGCTGGTCATATGATTTTATTTTTATAGGTAGTAATGCACCATTTCTTTCTTTGACTGCCAGAGAAAGTACTTTTACCATTGCCTCTAGCATTGAGAAAGCTGTTCCAGGTCCAGGACACTATAATGTTTCAGAAGCACAGGTAACTTTATAGTTACTATAATTGACTTAATATATATCAGAAGGTTTTTTTCCCTCCATTTTAGTGTAACATAAAAGGAGGCCATAGTCTACAAAACCGGGAGAAACGTTTTAAGAAGTTTATTTCAGATAATCCAGGACCAGCAAGCTATGATCAGTTTTATCCTAGAACACAAGATATCATGAACAGAAAAGTATTAGAGACCAGAGAGCATCTTCAGTCAGTACGTTTATATTTTAAATTATACTTGTTAATGGAATAAATAATATAAAATGTTTTCCTTGCAGAAAATTTCAAGATCACCTACACTTACCAGAAGTGTTGATGTTCCTTCAATTCCTTCTTGTGGAAAGTCATATGGTTATCATATTAATGATGATGGCAGTATTATAAAATGTTTTCCACCTGCTTGTGACAGTACACTTGGTCCAGCATACTACAAACCTCAATTTGTAAGTATAATGTATTTCATATTGACAATTGGATCCTCACTTTTTAAAACTTTTTATTTTTTAGGATGTTTCCAATGCAACTTTGAAATACAAAGGTATACATTTTGGCAACTCTTCAGGAAGACAAGAGTTACCTAAAAAGTCAGGTCCTGGTCCAGGACAGTATGATATAGTCCAGTAAGTAAAAAAATATAGTATACCTTTAATGTGAATTCTTAATTTCTATTTGAATTTTCTGAAGGAAAAAGACATCATATTATGAAAATGTTAACATCAAGAGAGATCAACAACAAAATTATTGTTCATTTATCCCACGACTATATGAAATAATAGTATTGCAGGAGAAAAAAAAGGTAAGTTGAAAAGTGGCTAATGCATATATTTTAATGAGAACATGTATTTCTTTTTGTGATTTAGGGAGTACCAGGGCCTGGAAAATATGACATTAAAAGTCAATTTCAGAAGATAGAAAGTATGACACCAAATGCAAATGATGCATCTCCTGCTTTTCTTTCTCAATCCCAGGTAATGGTCTACAGCCATTTTCATATATAGAGTCTTATTGGCATATTTTCCTGTTCTTCACTAGAGATTTTTACCTATGAAATCAATCACCCCGGCTCCTGGCACATATAATGAACCTCGAACTGCTCTCAAGTCTTTGAAGAAAACATCAGGACTGAAAAATATTCCATTTGGTCAAAGTGCTGTTCGATTCACACAGGACATCAGGACAGAGGAAATGCCAGGTTAGCAATTTATCTATATATGTCTACTCTTTATTCTTATATATGATACTTCTAATAATTTTAGGTCCTGGATTTTATAATGTCTTGAACAATACTATAATTGCCAGTGTTAGAAATATCTGCTCAAAGAAACAGAAGAAAAGTGCATTTGGTTCTTCTGTTCCTCGGACTTTCTTCTCGGTTCAGAAAGAAGCTTGTGCTACCCCTGGACCTGCTGATTATCAGGTAATACATTCATACAAAAATAATATTCTTTAGATGTACTCTTTTTAACCCCTTCTTTCAACAGGAATTTTGGCATTCACAGGGTGTGGGAATTTCTGATGAATTACCTAACTTGACTAACAAATATGCTGCTTTCTTGTCAAGAGCCAAAAGAACTATGAAAGTACCAGATATGGTAAGAATACTCCTACAATCAAATATTTTCATTATTTATGCTCATCTATTAAATTTTTTTTCAGGTTATTCCAGCGCCAGGCAGCTATGATGTTCACAAATCATATGAGATGTCCCAAGTTAAGCATAAATATATGCCACCTCGTAGTTTAGTGGCTAAAAGAAAACATGCCTCTTTTCTTAGTGCAACTCCTCGGTGCCTAGAAAAAGTGACTGATGGGCCAGGTAAGTCTAGAAGTCCTTATAAAGCTATGAGGTTATCATAATTTTTACATTTGTTGTCTCTCAGGTCCTGCAGCATACAATCCTGTTTTAAGGAAATCTTGCCCCATACCCTTATTTGTGAAAGCATCAAAGCGCTTTGAAGAGTCCAAAGAGATTACTCCAGGCCCAGCAACATATGAGGTTTGTCAATATTTCCTTCTTAACAGTGACACAAAATATGCTATTCTTTTTTTAATATCCTCAGCTCAGTCCATTTTTAAGGCATACTGTTCTGAAGAGAACATTTAATGTAACTCTGCCAAATTCTTTCTTGATTGATAGAGAAATCACTCCTACTCTAGAACAAAAAGCCAAACAAAAACACCAAGGAGGCAAAATATAATCTACTAAATGGTGAGTGTATCAGTTCGTTCTCACACTGATATCACTTACTGAAATAGCTTTTCTTTTCCCACAGATATAGTCCAAAGGTAATATCTATTAATATAAACGTAAGCTGACAGTTCTCTCACAAAGAAGTACTTCCATGTTGATAATGTCCTCCATCAGCTGCTCACAGGAACATAATTGCTCTTCTAACATCTAGAGATAAAAAATACGTTCTTATATAATATTTGTTTTTTTCAGAAAATGTTTCCTGTTACAAAAGCAGTATGTATATATATTCATTGCATTCTTTCTAAGCGTGTACTACTGATGCATCCATATAAAATATAATGCTGAATAAAGACATCTGATGAAAAGCCTTTCTTTTTTACTTTAGAGTCTCATTCTC